TTTTTTCCTAAATGGAGAAAATCCAAAAATTCTTCTTAAAATTTTTCATGGGCATACAAGAAGATAGGAGGTGACATCTTAAAACAAGTATCTCTGAACTTTTTGTATAAAAAAAAGCAACCTCTTTGCTCTATTATTAATACCACATGTGGTGATATGAATGCCCAAATGTAGACAGCAGTTATGAGATATTACAAGAGAAGAAAAAAGCTCTGCCGCTTATGGCAACTTACCCAAAAAGTTATCTTTGACTTAGGCTGGAGGTGCACATAGCATAGCTCCTAGAGTTCTGTTTATGTCATGAATATTTGTTACTCAAAACTCCATAGGCCAAGAGCTCCTGAAGAGAAGGTCACATGCTAGCAGCAATTGTCATTTTTTCCCTCAAATATTGCTATAGTATAATTTTGTTTGAATTATAAACTTCAGTCTTTATTATATTTGATTCTGGCATTTTGGTTTGTAGTGCTATAGTACAGGAAATGTTTTAAATGCTTTGCCTTTATGTAAGTGAATATCGGTACACACACATACACATACACACACAGACACAGACACACACACACACACACTCACAGCCAGTTTAGAATGTGGGGTAAGGAACACCAGACAAAGAGGGCAATATAAGAAAGAGAAGACATTGAAAACATTGGGAAGAGGCAGTAACAGAGTGCCAGAGAAGATAAGGCAGCTGGGAGGGGGAGAAACTAAGTGAGGTGGATAAACTAAAAGCATCCTTCTGGGTTAAAGCAGACTAAAAGCTTAGCAATTGCTTAATATCACCATCTTATCCTATAGATGTGGGAATAAAGGCTAAGGAAGGAGAAATGAAAATGCAGAATCATATGGGGGCTTTTCCAAGGAGGTATGAAGGAAGGTGAGGACAGGGAGAGCGGCTGGAAGTCAGGGGGTAAGAGAAACTCTAAAAATCAGGGCTTGAGGGAAATAAAAGGTGAGGTAAGAGGCTCAGGGCTGTGGGAGGCACATTTTTCTCTGAAAAGCAGTTTGGATGAGGAAGAGATTTGGCAGTTGGAAGAGAGAAGAAGTCACTACAGGGTACTGAGGAAAAGCTTTGCTGAAATTGGAGATCAAATACCAGCTCTGCCAGTAAGAAGTTGCATCTCCCAGTGAAATGCTGCTGCTGCCATTTCAACTGTTAGCTGTTCTCTTTCCTGGTGGTAACAGTGAACATGGTAAGAGTCACTCTGGCAGCTCCCAGCACTGGTCTTCACCATCTTGCTTTTCCACTCTTCACAGCCTTCCAGGGGCCGACCTCCTTTCATGTTATCCAGACCTCGTCCTTTACCAATAGTACCTGGGCACAAACTCAAGGCTCAGGCTGGTTGGATGATTTGCAGATTCATGGCTGGGATAGCGACTCAGGCACTGCCATATTCCTGAAGCCTTGGTCTAAAGGTAACTTTAGTGATAAGGAGGTTGCTGAGTTAGAGGAGATATTCCGAGTCTACATCTTTGGATTCGCTCGAGAAGTACAAGACTTTGCCGGTGATTTCCAGATGAAATGTGAGTCTAGTCCACCGAACTGGGAAGAGTCTTTAATAACTTGCTCTCTTTTCCCTCTACATAGACCCCTTTGAGATCCAGGGCATAGCAGGCTGTGAGCTACATTCTGGAGGTGCCATAGTAAGCTTCCTGAGGGGAGCTCTAGGAGGATTGGATTTCCTGAGTGTCAAGAATGCTTCATGTGTGCCTTCCCCAGAAGGTGGCAGCAGGGCACAGAAATTCTGTGCACTAATCATACAATATCAAGGTATCATGGAAACTGTGAGAATTCTCCTCTATGAAACCTGCCCCCGATATCTCTTGGGCGTCCTCAATGCAGGAAAAGCAGATCTGCAAAGACAAGGTTAGTCCTGCTGTTATTTCACTTCCCACCACGTTTATTCACATTTTTTTCCATGTTCCTACAGGAAAGATGCAACTGTCCTATTTCCTAATAGTTGGGTTAAGGTCATGGACTGAGTTCTGGGCAATGGAATGTGTGGTGTTGGAAGCATTAGCCAGCTCCAGTCCTGACCACTGAAAATATCACATCTGATCATCTTACCCTGTGGTACCAACTTGGCAGTCAAATTTCTAAATGGCAAGACTATGAGATGGAGAAGAGCAGCCTGATCTACATGCAGTTTAACTGCATGAGAAATAAACTTCATTGTGTTAAGCCTCCAAGTTCTAAAGTTTATTTATAACTGCAACATAACCTAGCTATATTGGATAATATTATAAAACCCAGTAAGTATCATCCTTTTTGCCCTCTTGAATTCAGAAGCAAACAAGTTGAAAATAACATGAGATAGATGGATCTAATGGTCAATCTTGACTTCTGATAGTGCCACTAGATAATTTGCTTTAAGTGTGTAATCCAAGTGATCTTGCTCATACTGGACCCTAAATGGAGTGGCCTTCTCATTGTTATGGACTGAAAGTTTGTGTACCCTCCCAAAGAAAAAAAAAATCACATGTTGAATCCCTAACTCTCAGTGTGATTATATTTGGAAATGGGGCCTCTAAGAAGTAATGTCAATCTCATGTCTAAACGGTAAGACCCTGATCCAATAGGCTTAGTGTCCTTATAAGAAGAGACACTGGAGTGCCCTTCCACTTTCCTTCTCTGTCTCTCTGTCTCTCCCTGTCGCTCTCTGTCTCTGTGTGTGTGTGTGTGTGTGCACCCACCATGGAAAGGCCATATGAGCTCATAGTGAGAAGGCAGTTGTCTGTATAAACCAGGAAGAGAACCTTCACTAGAAACTGAGTCTTCCAGATGGAGACTTTGAACTTCTAGCCTCTAGAGCTGTGAGAGAATAACTTCCTGTTGTTTAAGCCACCCAGCTGATTGCCTTGTGTTAGCACAGCCCAAGAAGACTAATACACTCACTTATTTCAGGCAATGCTGATAAAACCCTAAGTTCCCCACCTGAGCAGCTGTTCCTGTGAGAGCCAGGGCCTGGAGGAGGAGAGCAAGACTGAGCCTTTGGGGAGCAACTTGCCCAGAGAGGTAAAGGGCAGTAGGAGGTGCTGATATATACTTGCCCAGTTTCCCTCCTGAATTTATCAGTGAGATAAATCAGTCTGTTTTCAGAGGAAAGATTAAGGGGTGAGGAAAAAAAAACAAAAAGTATTTATGGGAAATTCCCCCTCAGGGTGCCTAGAAGAGTAAGTAACACCCTCACCCCCATCATGGCAATACGCATTCAAATAGATACCTAGAAATGTGTGTTCTCCGAAAACTTCCCTCTCCTTTGCTCCACACAGTCACCATGTCATTTCTCTCCCTCCACCTGGTTTTTCCTCTCTGATCTGACTGATATGTAGTCCTGCTTTCATCCTGTGGGACAGAGATCACAGCCACAGTCCCTGCCGGTGTGTCACAGTCCATATCCCTCCATGTCCATGCAGTGCTCTGCCCCAGAGCTGCCATGGAAAACGTGATCCTTAGAATGTCTATCAGCCTAAAATATTCAAATTGCTTTCATGAAAAATAACCCAGACTCCTAAGTATGACAATTTTATACACAAGAGTTTATGTACATCTATCCCTAAAAAGGAAGGGTGGAGGTAGTGTAAGAAGGGAAACTGGCAGACTCTTTACACTGGTGAATACTTATAAATATAGATGCAAGAATCTGAAATTGATATAAAATGCAATGGGGAGAGGAGTAAGTGGTTATTAAGCTCTCTGAACACACAAAATCCTAAGAGAATAATCTGAAGTGGGTAGGACACCCTATGATTAGAACCCAGCCTGAACAGAGGGGCTGGGTTGTCCCGAGGGAGCCCAGTGCTCTTCCTGTCCTTCCCCAACTTCCCTTTTCTTGTCCTTTTGCTCAGACCACAGACGTTGTTGTGTTTGCCTTCGCCTGGGCTCTTCTTGCCTGTCACTTCCCTAAGACCACTCTAGTGGGTGACTTTTGCACCCCGAGAGAGAGAGAGATTTCCTCAGAACTCCAGTGTCATGTTCCCACCCCACACAGCTCTGTCATCCCTTCCTCCCAGCAGAAACCTTGCCCTCTGCCTACTTCCCCATTACGGAAACCCCACAAGCCTCCCACAGCCACGTGACTCTTACATGGCCTTTCATTTCCTCCTCAACTCTTATTGAAGTGATTCACTCCTTCTTTCTGGCCTCCAAGCATAGTTCCTGTGGCTAGCGTATATCCTCCACCCTCTGCCCTCTGCAACAGCCAAAAAGGTCCCAGTCTGAGAGCTATGAAAACTCCTAGATTTACCACTTACTAGAAGCACTAATTCCCCACTGTAAAATGACAAAATTGGAGGAACTTGATATTTTCTAGTTCCATTTCAACTTTAATATTATTTGACTTGTCCTGTGCTTCTGTTCATTTCTGTTTATACAGTATTTTCTGTCTCTTCTGGGCTTCTTTGTCTTAATGTTTAACTTTTCTATGATCTCATATTGCTTTCTACTTATCCTTTGTTTGAATCCCTTGGGTCTCCTCTCTATCTTATCACCAATTCTACCTAAACTCCCTACCCATTCATTCTAAGCACCACCCTGGCTAAATTTTGAAGCCTAAAATATTGCTTTTCACTTAGTCCTTAGATTTCTGTGTTTATGG